TTTTTCTTGAGGCGGAGTCTTGCTCTGTCGCCCAGGCTGGACTGCAGTGACACAATCTCAGCTCACTGCAACCTCCGCCTCCCAGGTTCAAGCGATTCTCGTGCCTCAGCCTCTTGAGCAGCTGGCGTTACAGGTGCCTGCCACCAGGCACGGCTAATTTTTGGATTTTTAACAGAGACACGGTTTCACTATATTGGCCAAGCTGCTCTCAAACTCCTTATCTCAGTTGATCCGCCCACCTCGGCTTCCCAACGTGCTGGGGAAAACTTGATTTTCTATAGCATTATGTTACTGGATATTTCTGTAAAATTTAAAACGAGGGAGGGAGAGAGACAGACAGAGAGCAAACTCCAGAGTTGGGACTCTGGAATCTTGGGTCATGAGACAAATTTTAGATTAAACTACAAAACTCCAGAATTTACAGGTGTGGTTTTTGCTGATAAAGTACAATTCTAAGATTGTAAATAATTGCATAATCCTTCCCTGGGAATTTAAATCATTTTAGCTGGTTCTGCTGTAATACTAGAAATACAAGCATGAAAAATTCTAATGGTTTATTAGTCACAATGACTCCGAAAACATTAATAATACCTATTAGATACTTTGCATATTACACAGGAAGAAGAGTTTGAATCTCAGATAAAAACAAAAAAAATACATGAAAAGTCTTTCATGTTAGCACAGATTTTAGGCATCTCGTGTTCGGATAAAAATACATGAAAAGTCTTTCACGTTAGCACAGATTTTAGGCATCTTGTGTTCGGGAGGTTGGATCTGAGACGTGTTGTGAGTTGGTCATAGTGAAGGACGTGAGGTGCCAATTCTAGTGAGAACAATTTCCAGGAAGCCGTGTTCCGCTCTTGAGCAAGCATCCACTGGGCCTCATGCAAGGTAGAAAGAGCCTGCGTACGTCACCCTCCCATGATGTAGTCAACATGTAAGCTGCATGGGCAGGGCGCCAAATAACATCCTGTGCGCTGCTGAGCTGAGCTGGGGCGCGGCTGCCTGTCTGCACCGGCAGCACCATGTCGCTCATGGTCGTCAGCATGGCGTGTGTTGGTGAGTCCTGGAAAGGAATAGAGGGAGGGAGCGATGGATGGTCCATCATGATCTTTCTTTCCAGGGTTCTTCTTGCTGCAGGGGGCCTGGACACATGAGGGTGAGTCCTTCTCCAAACCTTAGGGTGTCATCCCTCTCTAAGGTGGCGCCTCCTTCTCCCCCAGGTGGTCAGGACAAGCCCTTCCTCTCTGCCTGGCCCAGCCCTGTGGTGTCTGAAGGAGAACATGTGGCTCTTCAGTGTCGCTCTCGTCTTGGGTTTAACGAATTCAGTCTGTCCAAAGAAGACGGGATGCCTGTCCCTGAGCTCTACAACAGAGTATTCCGAAACACCGTTTTCATAGGCCCTGTGACCCCAGCACATGCAGGGACCTACAGATGTCGGGGTTCACACCCACACTTCCTCACTGGGTGGTCAGCACCCAGCAACCCCCTGGTGATCATGGTCACAGGTCAGAGGGCTCCTGTCTGGGATTCTCCTTGTATGCCTTCTAAAGTCACAACCTCTCTTCCTAGGAGTCCACAGAAAACCTTCCCTCCTGGCCCACCCAGGTCCCCTGGTGAAATCAGAAGAGACAGTCATCCTGCAATGTTGGTCAGATGTCATGTTTGAGCACTTCCTTCTGCACAGAGAGGGGAAGTTTAATGACACTTTGCGCCTCACTGGAGAGCTCCATGATGGGGTCTCCAAGGCCAACTTCTCCATCGGTCGCATGACGCAAGACCTTGCAGGGACCTACAGATGCTACGGTTCTGTTCCTCATTCCCCCTATCAGTTGTCAGCTCCCAGTGACCCTCTGGACATCGTGATTACAGGTGAGAGTGTCTGGACATTATTCTCATTGTCACTCCCTGAGGAAACTGCCTCTTCTCCTTCCAGGTCTATGTGGGAAACCTTCTCTCTCAGCCCAGCCGCGCCCCATGGTTAAGGCAGGAGAGAGCGTGACCTTGTCCTGCAGCTCCCGGAGCTCCTATGACATCTACCATCTATCAAGGGAGGGGGAGGCTCATGAACTTAGGTTCCCTGCAGTGCCCAAGGTCAATGGAACCTTCCAGGCCAACTTTCCTCTGGGCCCTGCCACCCACGGAGGGACCTACAGATGCTTCGGCTCTTTCCGTGACTCTCCCTACGAGTGGTCAGACCTTAGTGACCCACTGCTTGTTTCTGTCACAGGTGAGGAAACCAGTCTGTTCCCCAAATAGTGGTTCCATTAACTCTTTCTGTTCTGTTCATCCAGATTCTATGAAGGAGAAAGGAAAAGATGTGATACTGTAATTTTGCTCCATTTGTCTAAAATGAGTAGGCTGCAACTCCTCTTGAAGTGATACCTTTTCTAGCTCTTGTTGGAGGTGTCTCAGGACTCATTACTTCGGGGAACCTGCAACTGTGTCAGTCTGGGGAAACTGCAAATATTCTTGTCTTACATTTGTCTCCAGCCAATTGTGATGGACTCCAGTGACCTGCAATTGCTGTTATTGCAGGTAAAATGTACCTGAGTCAGGCCACAGTTCTCCTGGACTATGAGCCCCTGGCCATGTTCCTGAGGCAATTCTGTTCATCTAAATATAATAATAATAACACACTAAAAATGGCAAGCCATTGTTAATTCCTGA